TAGTCCCAGCTACTCGGGAGGCTGAGGCAGGAGAATGGCGTGAACCCGGGAGGCGGAGCTTGCAGTGAGCCGAGATCGCGCCACTGCACTCCAGCCTGGGCGACAGAGCAAGACTCCATCTCAAAAAAAAAAAAAAAAAAAAAAAACTACAACACTATAAATTCATATCTATTATAATAGTACTTTGTGCAGGGCCCTACCCTAAGTCCTTAACCGAACCCGGAAGCGAGAAGATGACTTTTGTTTGTTTTTAGAGATGGGCGCCTGGCTCTGTCGCCAGCCTGGAGTGTGGGGGCGCGATCTCGACTCACAGCAGCCTCCACCTCCCGAGTTCAGGCGATCTTCCTGCCTCAGCCCCTCGAGGAGCTGGGACCACCGGCGCGCTCCATCGCGCCCGGCTAGGAGCTGACTTTGAATCCGGGCTCTGCGCCTGGCCTTCTGCATCTCTATAAGGGAAGACATCTGTGACCTCGGGGCAAAGGTCAAATTAGATCCTGGGTAGGATCCTGTTCCCGCTGCCCCTCGGGCTGGCACTGCCAGGAGTACTCAGAGCTCAAAGCTGGGATCTGCAGTCCCTTACCCACTCAGTGCACGCCGCCTAAGGCTTTGCGCTTCACCTTTACTCACCTCGAAGCCCTGGACATCCGCATCTGCCCTAAGACTTCTCACCTCAGTAGCAGAAGGAAGTCGCGTCAGCTGGCCACAGCCTCTCTCCTAGGAGACCGTCCGGGAAAAGCGAGTCAGGGTAGACCCTGAGGCCCCTCAGCTCCGGCTATTTTCAGATCTGTCGCTCCTTCACCCTCAGCCTTTCAAACAGGCCACTCCAAAAAAAAGCCCAATCACAGCCTTCCTTCTTCTCCTGGCCTTCCGGCACTGTCCAATCAACGTACGCCATCTATCGGTTAGTGGTGTTGCGGGGCCACCCTTCCCGCTGGTTTCCCTCGTGGTGTGTAAAGGCAGAGAGGAAAGGCGAGGGGTGTTGACGCCAGGAAGGTTCCATCTTGGTTAAGGGCAGGAGTCCCTTACGGACTTGTCTGAGGAAAGACAGGAAAGCGCCAGCATCTCCACCTTCCCCGGAAGCCTCCCTTTGCCAGGCAGAAAGGGTTTCCCATGGGGCCGCCCCTGGCGCCGCGCCCGGCCCACGTACCCGGGGAGGCCGGGCCCCGGAGGACGAGGGAAAGCAGGCCGGGCGCCGTGAGCTTCGCGGACGTGGCCGTGTACTTCTCTCCCGAGGAGTGGGAATGCCTGCGGCCAGCGCAGAGGGCCCTGTACCGGGACGTGATGCGGGAGACCTTCGGCCACCTGGGCGCGCTGGGTGAGGCCGGGCCCTCCGGCCGGGACCCCCAGGCTCAGCCGAGCCCATTGTTTCTCCTTCGCAGGATTTTCAGTTCCCAAACCCGCTTTTATCTCGTGGGTGGAAGGAGAAGTGGAGGCGTGGAGCCCGGAGGCCCAGGATCCCGACGGTGAGAGCTCTGCAGCTTTCAGCAGGGGCCAAGGACAGGAAGCAGGTACTTCATTTGGATAAGTAGCCGTGGAGAAGAGTTTCTGATTTTATCATCTTCCCTGTTTCAGGATCCAGGGATGGGAATGAGGAGAAGGAAAGGCTGAAGAAGTGTCCAAAACAAAAAGAGGTGGCGCATGAAGTGGCTGTCAAGGAGTGGTGGCCCAGCGTCGCCTGCCCAGAGTTCTGCAACCCTAGGCAGAGCCCCATGAATCCCTGGCTCAAGGACACTCTGACCCGAAGACTGCCCCACTCTTGCCCAGACTGTGGCCGCAACTTCAGCTACCCTTCCCTCCTGGCCAGCCACCAGCGGGTCCACTCCGGGGAGCGGCCCTTCTCCTGCGGCCAGTGTCAGGCGCGTTTCTCCCAGCGCAGGTACCTGCTCCAGCATCAGTTCATCCACACCGGCGAGAAGCCCTACCCCTGCCCCGACTGCGGGCGCCGCTTCCGCCAGAGGGGTTCCCTGGCTATCCACAGGCGGGCTCACACCGGGGAGAAGCCTTACGCGTGCTCAGACTGCAAGAGTCGCTTCACTTACCCCTACCTGCTGGCCATCCACCAGCGCAAGCACACGGGCGAGAAGCCCTACAGCTGCCCCGATTGCAGCCTCCGTTTCGCCTACACCTCCCTGCTGGCCATCCACAGGCGCATACACACCGGCGAGAAGCCCTACCCCTGTCCTGACTGCGGCCGCCGCTTCACCTATTCTTCCCTCCTCCTCAGTCACCGGCGCATTCACTCCGACAGCCGGCCCTTCCCCTGCGTGGAGTGTGGGAAAGGCTTCAAGCGCAAGACCGCCCTGGAAGCCCATCGGTGGATCCACCGCTCCTGCAGCGAGAGGCGCGCGTGGCAGCAGGCCGTGGTGGGGCGTTCAGAGCCCATCCCTGTTTTGGGAGGCAAGGATCCCCCAGTTCACTTCCGGCACTTTCCAGATATATTTCAAGAGTGTGGGTGATGGCGTTCACACAAACTGGTCAGCGTTTCCCTGGAGAGGAAGAGGCAAGGTTTGTGTATTTGGGGGATAAGGAAAGGAAGTGGGCGTTTGAGGAAAACAAAGTTCTGCCTTAGGTAAAAAGCAGAGGTAGGGGCACAGAGGGCTGTGGGGAGGAGGCAGGAATCTGAAAAGGTGCCTGGGGGTTGACCCCATTTTCTGAAGCTCCAGCACACAGGGCCCCGTGTTCACGTCCCATCCTTCACTGAAAACCATTCACCTAACTGGCTTTTCCTTCATGATTGTTCTCTCCCTTGTAGCTCTCTGCTTTTTGGCCTGTATCTCTCCTACTCCTCTGAGATGGGGTCCCCTACATTCCAGTGCCTATTAAAGGAGCCTGCACCCACTCTGGACCCCCCAGAATAGAGGGGATACCTCAGGCCTGTCCCTCGGCTGGTGGGGGGGGCGGAGCTCATCCCAGGATTCTTTTCTTTTTTTTGAGATGGAGTCATGCTCTGTCGCCCAGGCTGGAGTGCAGTGGCGTGATCTCGGCTCACTGCAACCTCTGCCTCCTGGGTTCAAGCCATTCTCTGCCTCAGCCTTCCCATTAGCTGGGATTACAGGCATGCGCCACCAGGCCCAGCTAATTTTTGTGCTGTTAGTAGAGACGGGGTTCCACCATCTTGGCCAGGCTGGTCTTGAATTCCTGACCTCGTGATCCACCCGCCTCGGCGTCTCAAAGTGCTGGGATTACAAGCGTGAGCCACCGACCCCTGCCGAGGATTCTGCCTTTTACCAATGCAGGTGAAACATCTGGCAAGGAGACACCTGGAGTGTAGGTGTTCCTTGGTCTTGAAGACCTAGAGGTGGCCATAGAGAGGACAGTGGCCTCAGGTGGGGAACTCCCCCCCCACTCTCATTCTGCAAGTGCACAAACTATCAAACATAGCGGACTCTGGAACTGGGCCAACTCTTCACTGTATGCATTAGTGATTGCAGTGTTTTTTTCTTCTTCAGATATTTGCATGTTCCCTGGATTTTGTATTTTTTGATAAAGATATATTCTTGGGCCACAGTAGCTGGAGATATAATGCCGGAGGATTCTTTTTTTTTTTTTTTTTTTTGAGACAGAGTCTGTCTCTATTGCCTGGGCTGGAGTGCAGTGGCCCAAGCTACGCTCACTGCAAGCTCCACCTCCTGGGTTCACACCATTCTCCTGCTTCAGTCTCCCGAGTAGCTGGAATTACAAGCACCCGCCACCACGCCCAACTAATATTTTGTATTTTTAGTAGAGACGGGGGTTTCACCGTGTTAGCCAGGATGGTCTCGATCTCCTGACTTCGTGATCCTCCCGCCTCGGCCTCCCAAAGTGCTGGGATTACAGGCGTGAGCCACTGCACCCAGCCTCTTTTTTTTTTTGAGATGGAGTTTCGCTCTTGTTGCCCAGGCTAGAGTGCAATGGCATGATCTTGGCTCACTGCAACCTCCGCCTCCTAGGTTCAAGCGATTCTCCTGCCCCAGCCTCTTGAGTAGCTGGGATTACAGGCACCCACGACCATGCCTGGCTAATTGCATTTTTACTAGAGACAGGTTTCACCATGTTGGCCAGGCTGGTCTCCAATTCCTGACCTCAGGTGATCCACCCGACTTGGCCTCCCAAAGTTCTGGGATTACATTTTTTTTTTAAAGAAAGAATAAATTAATTGTGATTAAAGTTGAAATCAAGGCATAGTCTTTCCAGTCTAATTTTTACTGTAATGCTTGTATGTCAACAGTTATGAAGGCCAGGCGCGGTGGCTCACGCCTGTAATCCTAGCAGTTTGGGAGGCTGAGGAGGGTGGATCACTTAAGGTCAAGAGTTCAAGACCAGCCTGGCCAATATGGTGAAACCCCATCTCTACTAAAAATACCAAAAAAAAAAAAAAAAACGGCCAGGCACGTTGGCTCACACCTGTAATCC